TGGTTTCACTGTAATCCTCAGATCCTTCAAATCACCGGTTGCCCTAACGATGTCATTACCAATGTGTTTTGGAGACAGACACAGGGGTTTGATCTTAGGGGCCAGCACAGATGTGGCACCAACATCATTCCCGGTGCATCTCAGACTTTAATCTCGTTGGGGTCAAACTTAGGCTGTATGGTGGAGGTAGGTGGTGTTGGATGAACCTGGATTCAGGACCACCAAAGAAAGTTGCACATTGGTCTACTCTGAGCTGAAAATTGAAAGGTGGGGCACCTTTTCTCATGGCAGACACAGGCATAGCTAAGCAAGTCCAAATGCACAAGCACAGGCCTAGCCCCTGCTTGCATCACATCTGCTAATGCCCAGCTGTCTGGAGCAAGTGAGATGACCTACCCTAAAGCCAAGTTCAAGGAAGTACACTCTGCCCACCGTGAGGCCCCAGCAAGGGGGGGTATGCAGCAGGGGAGTGAAGAATTGGGACCAATAATTAGATCCACACAGGATAAAGGTCCTTTGGAAACCATTGAGCTCTGGCCGCATTAGTTACTATGGTTACTGTTACTATTATAGGTTACTACTATTATCACCTGTCCAGAAGACCAGGTACCCTAAGCCAAGTTGTGTCACAGACAGCTCTCAGGAAAGAATCACTTGACTAAACGCCAAAGATCAGGTTTGGGATCTGCAATTCAAAACTGCAGTTTGGGCATAGAAAAGATTAAACGTAGCACAAAACAACAACCACACTATCCTCCCAAAGCCCCTTCCAGGCAGCTCCAGGGCCGGCCCAGCGGATCAATAGCAATCTGGGGTGCTAGGGAGGGCGCCATCTGAGTAGTTCGGAAGAACTGAACATGATGAGTTGCCGGCTGCTTCCTGAGTCCTTGGGGAAGCACACGCACCATCCACTTAGCACTGGAGCCTGGCTGTTCTCCGGGCACTCCTACCCCATCTTCCTGGCGGGGCTTAGATGCTCCTGCCTCTTCCACCAGCTCCTCTTGCCCTGCATGCTTCAGGGACGATGGAGGTCTCGGGGCACCCCCAGGCCAGGAGATGCTGCCCAGAGGCCCTGGGAAAGCTCTTCCCTGGCCTCTGCTTCCTCTGCTTTCTGGTGACCTACGCCCTGGTGGGTGCTGTGGTCTTCTCTGCCATTGAGGACGGCCAGGTCCTGGTGGCAGCAGATGATGGAGAGTTTGAGAAGTTCTTGGAGGAGCTCTGCAGAATCTTGAACTGCAGTGAAACAGGTAGGTGCCTCACCTGGACAGGGTGGGCCTTTTTCCTCAAACTCTTGGTCATGTCTTTCTCCAGTGGTGGAAGACAGAAAACAGGATCTCCAGGGGCATCTGCAGAAGGTGAAGCCTCAGTGGTTTAACAGGACCACACACTGGTCCTTCCTGAGCTCGCTCTTTTTCTGCTGCACGGTGTTCAGCACCGTGGGTAAGTGCAAAGCCACAGTCCCCCTCACGGTGATGCAAACTCTAAGCTCCATCTTCTTTTTCAGGCTATGGCTACATCTACCCCGTCACCAGGCTTGGCAAGTACTTGTGCATGCTCTATGCTCTCTTTGGTATCCCCCTGATGTTCCTCGTTCTCACGGACACAGGCGACATCCTGGCAACCATCTTATCTACATCTTATAATCGGTTCCGAAAATTCCCTTTCTTTACCCGCCCCCTCCTCTCCAAGTGGTGCCCCAAATCTCTCTTCAAGAAAAAACCGGACCCCAAGCCCGCAGATGAAGCTGTCCCTCAGATCATCATCAGTGCTGAAGAGCTTCCAGGCCCCAAACTTGGCACATGTCCTTCACGCCCAAGCTGCAGCATGGAGCTGTTTGAGAGATCTCATGCGCTAGAGAAACAGAACACACTGCAACTGCCCCCACAAGCCATGGAGAGGAGTAACTCGTGTCCCGAACTGGTGTTGGGAAGACTCTCATACTCCATCATCAGCAACCTGGATGAAGTTGGACAGCAGGTGGAGAGGTTGGACATCCCCCTCCCCATCATTGCCCTTATTGTTTTTGCCTACATTTCCTGTGCAGCTGCCATCCTCCCCTTCTGGGAGACACAGTTGGATTTCGAGAATGCCTTCTATTTCTGCTTTGTCACACTCACCACCATTGGGTTTGGGGATACTGTTTTAGAACACCCTAACTTCTTCCTGTTCTTCTCCATTTATATCATCGTTGGAATGGAGATTGTGTTCATTGCTTTCAAGTTGGTGCAAAACAGGCTGATTGACATATACAAAAATGTTATGCTATTCTTTGCAAAAGGGAAGTTTTACCACCTTGTTAAAAAGTGAAGGTTTCATTATCTCTCAGGTGACAGACACTG